GCATCATCTGTTACACTGTAGGGACATTTATATTATATCCCTAGCTCTGGCCTTCCGATGCCTGTGGTTTTGCCAGCCATTGTTCTGACCAAAAGCCTTCCCCGGTGGACACGGTGGCTCACACTTGTAATCCCAGCACTTTGGGAGGCAGAGCGGGGCAGATCGCTTGAGGCCATGAGTTCCAGACCAGCCTGGGCAATGTGGGGAAACCCCATCTCTACTAAAAATACAAAAATTAGCTGGGCATTGGTGGTGTGCGCCTGTAATCCCAGCTACTTGGAGGCTGAGGTGGGAGGATGGCTTGAGCCCAGCAGGTCTAGGCTGCAGTGAACCCTGATTGCGCCACTTCACTCCATCCCGGGGGACAGTGAGGTTGTGTCTCAAAAAAACAAAAATAAGGCCGGGCATGGTGGCGCACGCCTGTAATCCCAGCTACTCGGGAGGCTGAGGAAGGAGAATCACTTGAGCCCGGGAGGCAGAGGTTGCAGTGGGCCGGGATCGCGCCACTGCACACTTCAGCCTGGGCGACAGAGTGAGACTTCGTCTCAAAAAAAAAAAAAAAAAAAATCAAAAAACCTTCACAAAATTTTAAATGCTTAGTCTCGGGACACCATCTCTTGGAAATTTGTGATGAAGCACAGTATCCCCAATAATTAACACAGTGCTTAGAAACAGTGGAACTACAAATCTTTAAAATGATTTAAAAGCATATTTGTCTGATAAAGGACTGCTGGCTTGCCCTCCTATGATCCATAGCTTCGCAGTCCCCAAACAAGAAGCTGTGATTCAATACGCAGTAGCAAATTCAGGGTGACAACGAGATACTCGCGACCTAGCCCGTGATTTCCTTTTCTTTGTTAGTTTTCAATTCCTTCGGGATTACAGGGAGGCGCTCCGGCCTCCTCCCTTAGAGACTGTCGCATTTCCGCCGCTAGGCCGGAAAGCACCACCGTCCTCCCGCAGGCCGCAGAGGGCTAGGCCCAGCTACGGCCCCGCGCGTCACCGGAAGTGAGGCGGCGGAAGTAGTGTAACCAGCTGGGAGCCAGCCGGCAGGACGCTGTGAGTTGGCGTGCTAGTGGGATGGCAGATGAGGAAGAAGACCCCACGGTGAGTGACCGTCTCTGTCCAAAACCTGTCTTTGACATTTCTATATATACATTTTAACTTCTAGTTTGAGGAAGAAAATGAAGAAATTGGAGGAGGTGCAGAAGGTGGACAGGGTAAAAGAAAGAGACTTTTTTCTAAAGAATGTAAGTAGTATTTGACAATGATTTTGTTATAGGTAAACAAAAGTAAGTGATTGTTCTTTTACAGTGCGATGTATGATGTATGGCTTTGGGGATGACCAGAATCCTTATACTGAGTCAGTGGATATTCTTGAAGATCTTGTCATAGAGTTTATCACTGAAATGGTAAGATTCTTTCCTAACTGGTCTTAGTTAATAAAGTTAAATGTAATATGTTTCTTTGTAATAGACTCACAAGGCAATGTCAATTGGAAGACAAGGTCGAGTACAAGTTGAAGATATCGTCTTCTTGATTCGAAAGGACCCAAGGAAGTTTGCCAGGGTTAAAGACTTGCTTACTATGAATGAAGAATTGAAACGAGCTAGAAAAGCATTTGATGAAGCAAATTATGGATCTTGACACTTTTTGTAGTTTCCGAAAATTACCATCTGGGGAAACCATATATAATAATTGTATATTTTCTAAAGTAAGATTCTGATATCTAGCCATGTAAATGAAAGATGGAGAAACACAAAGTTTTCAGCCTTTATTTTTATGCCTTTGATTTTAGGGTGATATTGGTGCATGTAATTGCCTGCCTTTATATTACCATACTTGAATTACTTACTGGGTTTTAATGACCACACATAAGTCAAAGTACCTTGCAAACCATGCCGTTGTTCTGACTTTTGACTATTTAAAGGATAAAGTAGTATTTAATGTGTTAGGTATGTTTATGCCCTTGTAAGCTATACTGTAGCTTTTTTTTTTTTTTTTTTTTTTTTTGAGATGGAGTCTCACTATGTTGGCAGGCTGGAGTGCAGTGGCGTGATCT